GGCCAAGGCACCCACCGTAAACCTCCTCCTGCATCGACACCTCACAACCATTCCCCAGCTCTGGGCACCTTAGCAAGGGTGAAGGGCTTACCCGTGGACACTCGGAACTGGGACTTGAGCCCCCTGGACCTCACTTTCTTCAATCTATGAAACGGGGCAGTGCACCACCAGGCCCTGCCTACCTTACTGGGAAGCCGGGAGGGCAGAATGGAAAGACAAGGACGGAGATTCTTCCGGTGGCGGATAGAGTAGGGGGTCCCAGGATCTGTCTGGTTCGAACTCAGCTGGTGACTTTGCAGAGATACTCAATTTCCTTGGGCCTCAGTTTCCCCTTCTGTAGAAACAAGGATATCGGATGAGGGATGATTAAAGGGCCTGCTCCACCTCGACCGTTACCGGGGATAGGGTCTCGGGGCCAGGCACGGCGTTCGAGGCCTCCCACCCAGCCGACCGGCCTTGGGGACCCTTCCCCGCTGGCCCGGGCCACGCGTCCCGGGTACTCACTGCAGAGCGCGCCCGGCAACCCCGAAAGGCCGGTCGGGGACCCCGGCTGGGAGTCAGGACTCTAGCTCCCGGGCGCGACCCGAGAACCCTGAATCCATTCCGCGCACACCCGGCCGCGTGACCCCTGCCGACCGGCTGGCGCGCCACCCATTCCCCGCGGCCCGCGGATTAGTCAGCAGTTGTTCTAGTCCGGGTCCCTTCCCCCAGCCCTCCCGCCGATCTCCGTCTCCCTGCAGGGCCGACTCTTCAGCGACCGTCCCTAGAGCCAGCGGACGGAACCATTCCAAACAGCCTAGTCTCGTGCTGAGAGCCTCTCCGGTTTCACGCTGAGACCCGCTCACCCCCGCTCTGGCCCCTTAGATGCTATTTTGGCCCGAGTGTCACGTCGGGCGCTCTTTAGAGAGGACTGGGACAAGAGTTGCGGACGCGAAGAACGAGTAAGCGGTGGTTCATCCCTCCTGACCCCACCCCCGTGGCCTGGCCCGATGGTCGCGCCCGGGGTTGCGAGATTTGCGCCTGCGCAGTGCGGCGCCTAGAGGGAAAGCGAGAGGGAGACGGACGTTGAGAGAACGAGGAGGAAGGAGAGAAAATGGCGTCCACGGGTGAGTATGGTGGAACTGCGGTCGCGCCGGCGTTACACTATTTTTCCTCCTTGTTTTCCTCTAGATTACAGTACCTATAGCCAAGCTGCAGCGCAGCAGGGGTAAGTCAGTCTTTTATAACCGTATTTTGTGTTATTCAAGTTATTGCATTTAATTCTTTTGCAGCTACAGTGCTTACACCGCCCAGCCCACTCAAGGATATGCACAGACCACCCAGGTAATCTTTAAAATAATTACATGTAGCTGCACTATGAAGTTCTTGCATTCGTTTTTTTTTGGAGCAGGCATATGGGCAACAAAGCTATGGAACCTATGGACAGCCCACTGATGTCAGCTATACCCAGGCTCAGACCACTGCAACCTATGGGCAGACCGCCTATGCAACTTCTTATGGACAGCCTCCCACTGGTAAGGCCTGCCTTGGAGAGATTTTTGGGTCGCTGAAATCTGATGCAGCTCTCCTTTGTTCTAGGTTATACTACTCCAACTGCCCCCCAGGCATACAGCCAGCCTGTCCAGGGGTATGGCACTGGTGCTTATGATACCACCACTGCTACAGTCACCACCACCCAGGCCTCCTATGCAGCTCAGTCTGCATATGGCACTCAGCCTGCTTATCCAGCCTATGGGCAGCAGCCAGCAGCCACTGCACCTACAAGGTAAGGCCATGGTGTCCTTAATGCGTCAGTCTTTTTTAATTTTATTTATTATTTCTCCTCTTAGACCGCAGGATGGAAACAAGCCCACTGAGACTAGTCAACCTCAATCTAGCACAGGGGGTTACAACCAGCCCAGCCTAGGATATGGACAGAGTAACTACAGTTATCCCCAGGTACCTGGGAGCTACCCCATGCAGCCAGTCACTGCACCTCCATCCTACCCTCCTACCAGGTCAGTCTACTTTTTGTGGCAAAACAAAAACAGCTTTTTTTTTTTTCTCTTCTCTCTCTTTCAGCTATTCCTCTACACAGCCGACTAGTTATGATCAGAGCAGTTACTCTCAGCAGAACACCTATGGGCAACCGAGCAGCTATGGACAGCAGAGTAGCTATGGTCAACAAAGCAGCTATGGGCAGCAGCCTCCCACTAGTTACCCACCCCAAACTGGATCCTACAGCCAAGCTCCAAGTCAATATAGCCAACAGAGCAGCAGCTACGGGCAGCAGAGTGAGTTGCTAAGAGAGAAAACCAAATAAGAATCCATGGCTTACAGATGTGACTCTTTCCTCAGGTTCATTCCGACAGGACCACCCCAGTAGCATGGGTGTTTATGGGCAGGAGTCTGGAGGATTTTCCGGACCAGGAGAGAACCGGAGCATGAGTGGCCCTGATAACCGGGGCAGGGGAAGAGGGGGATTTGATCGTGGAGGCATGAGCAGAGGTGGGCGGGGAGGAGGACGCGGTGGAATGGGGTAAGAGCAAACCTTTTCTCCTTTTACCTAATAAAGGCCTTCATTTCTTCGTTTATCCCCCCAGCAGCGCTGGAGAGCGAGGTGGCTTCAATAAGCCTGGTGGTAAGTTTTTGAGTATTACCATAGATAGTGTTTAATATTTTATATGATCTTTCCTGGTTGGCAGGACCCATGGATGAAGGACCAGATCTTGATCTAGGTAATTTTGAATTCTAGTTGTGCTTCATATCGTAATAATTCTCCTGTCTTGTTGTCTCTGAAAGGCCCACCTGTAGATCCAGATGAAGACTCTGACAACAGTGCAATTTATGTACAAGGATTAAATGACAGTGTGACTCTAGATGATCTGGCAGACTTCTTTAAGCAGTGTGGGGTTGTTAAGGTCAGTAAAAGCATAACCAGGTCATCTGGCAGAGTCATGCCTAACTATGCTATTCTTTGTCTAGATGAACAAGAGAACTGGGCAACCCATGATCCACATCTACCTGGACAAGGAAACAGGAAAGCCCAAAGGCGATGCCACAGTGTCCTATGAAGACCCACCCACTGCCAAGGCTGCCGTGGAATGGTTTGATGGTGAGATGTACTCACTGGCATTCTTAATCTCCGGAGTAATTGATGTTCTGTTGTCTTGTTCCAGGGAAAGATTTTCAAGGGAGCAAACTTAAAGTCTCCCTTGCTCGGAAGAAGCCTCCAATGAACAGTATGCGGGGTGGTCTGCCACCCCGTGAGGGCAGAGGCATGCCACCACCACTCCGTGGAGGTACTTTTTCTGAGCTCCTATGTTGCATTAAATGATTTGCTGTTTCTTGTTGTTCTTGTTGTAGGTCCAGGAGGCCCAGGAGGTCCTGGGGGACCCATGGGTCGCATGGGAGGCCGTGGAGGAGATAGAGGAGGCTTCCCTCCAAGAGGACCCCGGGGTTCCCGAGGGAACCCCTCTGGAGGAGGAAACGTCCAGCACCGAGCTGGAGACTGGCAGTGTCCCAATCCGTATGTACTTGTCTTGGCAAATTGATACCCTAACACACCACCTTTCCTTGTTTATCTTCCTTAGTTCAATTGGTGATTTCTGCTGTGATGTAATTGTATGCAGGGGTTGTGGAAACCAGAACTTCGCCTGGAGAACAGAGTGCAACCAGTGTAAGGCCCCAAAGCCTGAAGGCTTCCTCCCGCCACCCTTTCCGCCCCCGGGTAGGTGCAGGTTTCATGAGTGTCCCCTCAGCTGACTGCTTTCGCCCTGCTATTCTCACCTTAGGTGGTGATCGTGGCAGAGGTGGCCCTGGTGGCATGCGGGGAGGAAGAGGTGGCCTCATGGATCGTGGTGGTCCCGGTGGAATGTTCAGAGGTGGCCGTGGTGGAGACAGAGGTGGCTTCCGTGGTGGCCGGGGCATGGACCGAGGTGGCTTTGGTGGAGGAAGACGAGGTGGCCCTGGGGGGCCCCCTGGACCTTTGATGGAACAGATGGGAGGAAGAAGAGGAGGACGTGGAGGACCTGGAAAAATGGATAAGTAAGTGCTGGTGAAAAGCAGCTGTGGGCCGCATTCTAACCGAAGGGCCCTCTTTACCTTGCAGAGGCGAGCACCGTCAGGAGCGCAGAGATCGGCCCTACTAGATGCAGAGACCCCGCAGAGCTGCATTGACTACCAGATTTATTTTTTAAACCAGAAAATGTTTTAAATTTATAATTCCATATTTATAATGTTGGCCACAACATTATGATTATTCCTTGTCTGTACTTTAGTATTTTTCACCATTTGTGAAGAAACATTAAAACAAGTTAAATGGTAGTGTGCGGAGTTTTTTTTTCTTCCTTCTTTTAAAAATGGTTGTTTAAGACTTTAACAATGGGAACCCCTTGTGAGCATGCTCAGTATCATTGTGGAGAACCAAGAGGGCCTCTTAACTGTAACAATGTTCATGGTTGTGATGTTTTTTTTTTTTTTTTAAATAAAATTCCAAATGTTTATAAAGAGTCATCCTTCTCGGCCTCTGTTCCACAGTCAC